ATAATCCTTTGGGTATATGCTCAGTAATGGGATGGCTGGGTCAAATGGCATTTCTAGTTTTAGATCCTTGAGGAATCGCCACACTGTCTTCCACAATGGTTGAACTAGTTTACAGTCCCACCAACAGTGTAAAAGCGTAGAACACCCTTTTATTAGGACAATTTGGCTAGGCAGATATAAAAGGCCTTAAAAGTGAGCTTATCCTTTGATCCAGTAATGCCCTTTTTTTTTTTCCCAAAGTGAAAATATTTTAATGTTTTCTTTTTCTGGTTATGTAAATAATTCATGGTCATAAAAAATTCAAACTATAAAAAAGGGTTAACAAATTATGTAAAAATTACCTAAAAGTCCTACTATTAGAGATAATACTATTAGTATTTTGGGAGCATCCTTCCATATCTCTCTGTCCATATGTAAACAGCCATATGTACTTTTGCATAAATGGAATTATATGTTCTCTTTTTGATTATCAGCAGTTTTTTTTGGTAGTCTTAATATATTAGTCACTCCTCCCTACCTCATGGTATTTCTGTTGCTATGGAGTGACTACCTAAAATGGGACAAAGGATGTATGTGCTTTGAAATTATATAGATATTCCTGTATTGCCTTCTAAAACCATAATGCCTAATATCGTAGCCACTAACCACATGTGTCTATTTAAGTTTAAATTAATTAAGGTGAAATAAAATAAAATCTAGCTCCTCAGTTGTATTAGCCACATTTCAAGTAGTCAGCACCCACATATAACCACTGGCTACCGTATTGGACAGTACAGATCAAAGGACATTTCCATCACTACAAAAGGATCTGTTGGATAGCATATAAGGTTATCAACTTTACTGCTTTTTAATAAAACCATTATTTTTCATGGCAGGTTTCTTTCTGAGAGCTAAGCATAGCATCATCATAGGTTATCATTTTAATCATCATAACATGTTCAGCATAACATTCTAAAGATAGGCTTGGAAAAAAGAAGTATGACTAAGTAATAGTGTTGCACTCTTGGTGTGTTCCAGATACTATGCTATGCACAGTGTTTTCATGTGGGCCATGTTATAAGCCCCACAGAAGCCCTATCAGGTGAGTATTATTATGGTCCTCATTTTCAGATGTGTTTGTTCCCCCTAATTTTTTGTCTTTATAGGAAATATTTCTTTAAGGACTCATCAAACTGTGTGCAAACAAGGTCTGTTTCCATCTCTCCCCCTTTTATCATGACATCACTAGAAAGCAGTTTATAGTAGTAATGTCTTTGGAGAAAATAATAAACTACGAAGTCTCTTCCATCTAGGTGCTTTCATTATCTGTATCTGGGCAGGCCCTGACTAGAGAAAAAAAAGAAATTATATTCAAGGACAAAATAGAGACCAGTGTTTGGGCTGGGAAGAACAGAGATTTTATTCTTTAATTTTGAAGGTTGATCATTTGTTACTTTATGAAAAACCTTGTAGCCATTTTTAAATAGTATCTGATCTTGGTCTTTCCCCCTAAAAAAGGCAAGAAAGGTTAAATTCAAAGCTACCTGCACAAATTTCAGACCCATTTTGCCTGAGCTTTTTTGCATTTGTGAAGAAGTGATCAGACTTGACAGTAGAGTTGTTGGGAGAGTTTGAAAGTATGATATGGGTATGGGGTGAAATTGATTTCCAGCTTAATTAAATCTATTGTGAACTTGTTAGTGAAGCAAATCTACATGTTAATTGTTGTAAAGGAGTTCCCCTCAACTCACTTCCATGGGGCTTTGTGTTATTCTCACCGCCCCCTCCCCTGCCTACCATTCCAGTTGCTTACCCACTCATCCTCAGCATGGCAGGCTCGGCCATTCCTCAACAATGACGTTATTTGTCCTTTTAAAATATTCCGATCGCTCATATTTGCTCTCTGTTTCGGACAGCAGTGGAAGGCATTTCAGGAAAAAAAACTGTGTTACTCAAAATAAACATGAAGATAATATTGAGAGGAGTGAAATGAAATAAATTTGCTAGACGGAAAAAGAGAAAAATCCAAAGGAAGGAATGGAAGGCACAAACCCAGTAACATGGTGGCGTGGGTGCTATCTCCAGGTGAACAAGACAGAACTTGCAGGCAACATGGAATCTCATCTCCCATCCCACTCACGTCCTTTCCACTCGGCCCTGCATTCTCTTCTGCAGGTTTGAGATGGCCCACATAGCCAATGTAGAGCTCTTCAGGAGATATTTTTACAGAAAATCCTGATCACATGGCCTCCATTTGTTTATTCTCTTGCCGTTTTTGTTTTTTTTTTTAACTTTTTTTTTTTTTAAGACAGAGTTTCACTTTGTCGCCCAGGCTGGAATGCAATGGCACAATCTGGGCTCACTGCAACCTCCGCCTCCTGGGTTCAAGCGATTCTCATGCCTCAGCCTCCCAAGTAGCTAGGATTACAGGCACCCATCACCATGCCCAGCTAATTTTTGTATTTTTAGTAGAGATGGGGTTTCACAATATTGGCCAGGCTGGTCTCAAACTCCTGACCTAAGATGATCCACCTGCCTTGGCCTCCTAAAGTGCTGGGATTACAGGCATGGGCCACTGTGCTCAGCCTATTTTTTACTTTTTTTAGAGATGGGGTCTTGCTGTGTTACCCAGGCTGGAGTGTAGTGGCATGATCATAGCTCACTACAGCCTTGAACTCCTCTTGCCATTTTTTTTATCCTTAAAATTTCCATGTCTCACTCTCTTGCCAACTGTTCTCTCTCATTTGGTCCCTTGATTCACTCTAAACTCAAACCCTGATAAAGCAGCTGATCGGTGAAGTGTCTGTTGTTACTAAAGTAGAAGTTAGAGGCAGAACAGTGGCAGAGAGCCCTGGAATCTGGCCCTTGGTAGGTGCTCCACAAATGTTTGTTGAACAAATGAATAAGTGGAGCCAGGTTGTCTATGCCCTAGTCCCAGCTCTCTCACATGCGCTAGTGAGAGATATATACATGTATAAAAAAAAATCTCCCTGTGCCTCAGTTTCCTCATCTGTAAAATGGGGAAGATCATTATAGGCTTGTAAATGAAATGAATTAATACTTATAAAATGCTTAAATTAGTCCTGGATCAAAGTAAGCTTTCAATAAATTGTAAGCTCTTATGTTCAAGCTCTCAGAACCAGAATACTCGAGATGCAGACAAAACATTACCTCTCTTAAGAGGTTTGTTGGGGAAAGTATAGCTGGAGTTAAAAATTTAACCTCTTAGATAAGTCACTGTTCAAGCTACTGGTTTTCATCTCCACCATTCCACCTAAATTGCCACCACCTTGCTGAATTAGACACACTTGACCACCCTTCCTTCTTGGCCTAGTGTTTTTCTGGGATTGTCCGTAACACCAAATATTTCTCTAAACTCACTAAACATCTCTTTTTAATTCCCATTGCAAAATCCTTTTTGTTTACCTGTACTTATTTTTTAACTTTCATTTTGAAATAATTATAAGTTCACAAGAAATTACAATAATAATATACTGGGAGGACCCAAGTGTCTAGTGTCCTTCAGTGGTAACATCTTGCATAGCTATAGTTCAGTATCAAAACCAGGAAAAATGCATTGGGAAAACTGCAGAGCTTATTAAGATGTCATCAGTTTTATTTGTACGTGTGTGTGTGTGTGTGTGTGTGTGTGTGTGTGTATGCGTGCCTATGCAATTTTGTCATGTTTAGCTTTGTATAACCACCACTGGAACTGTTTCACTACCACATGGCTCCCTTGTGCTACCTCTTTATAGCTGCAGCTTCTAATCTGTTCTCTGTCTATAATTTTATAATTCAAAAATGCTATGTACATGAATCTGTAACCATTTGGCTTGGCTTTCTCCATTCAGCATGATTCCCATGAGATCCATCCAAGTTGTTGAGATTATCGATAGTTCATTCCTTGTTATTGCTGCATTGTGTCCCATGGTACAGGTGTACCATAGTTTGTTTAGCAGTTCACCCACTGAAGGGCATTTGAGTTGTTTCCAGTTTTTGGCTATTACAAATAAAGCTGTTATGAATATTTGTGCACACAGACATACATTGTGTGAGCATAGGTTTTCATTTCTCTGGGATAAATGCCCAAGAGTGGAATTGTTGGGTCATAAGTTAAATGCATGTTTAGCTTTTTAAGAAACTGCCAAACTATTTTCCAGTGTGGCTGTACCATTTTATATTCCGACCAGCAGTATATGAGTAATATCACTTCTCCACAGCCTTGCCAGCATTTGATGTTGTTTTTACGTTTCACTTTAGTCATGCTGATGGGTGTGTAGTGATACCTCATTGTGGTTTTAGTTGACATTTCTCTACCGGCTAATGATGTGAAAACATCTTTTCGTGTACTTATTTGCTATGTGTGTTATCTTCTTTGGTGAAATGTCTGTCTTTTGCCTTCTCATATAGTTTGGATATTTGTCGCCTCCAAATTTCATGTTGAAATTGAATCCCTGGTATTAGTAGCAGGGCCTGGTGGGAAGTTTGGATCATGGGGAGGATACCTCATAAATCATTTTTATAGTGGCAAGTTCTCACTATATTATTATCATGAGAATATACCATCCCCTCCTTTCTTTCTTCTTCTCTTACCATGTGATGCCTGCTCCCATTGCCTTCTGCCATGAGTGGAAGCTTCCTGAGGCCCTCACTGGAAGCAGATGCTGATACCATACTTCTTGTACAGTCTGGAGAACTGTGAGCCAAATCAACTTCTTCTCTTTATAAACGCTAAAAACAACACAAGTTTATTCTCTTATAGTTCTGGAGGCCAGAAGTCTGAAATTTTAGTGAGCCCCAATCAAAGTTTTGGCAGGGCCGAATAACTTCTGGAAGCCTGCCTTTTCCAGGTACTGAAGTGACATTTATGACCCATCCCTCCTTACGTCTTACATTTTCCACTTTGTGTTTCAGGCCAAAGAAGCCCTCGAAAATACTGAAGTTCCTGTTGGCTGTCTTATGGTCTACAACAATGAAGTTGTAGGGAAGGGGAGAAATGAAGTTAACCAAACCAAAAATGTATGTGAGTTGAGCAGTATAATTGCAAACATCAGCATCAGTGCAAGCCCCTTTCTCTTTTCAGGCTACTCGACATGCAGAAATGGTGGCCATCGATCAGGTCCTCGATTGGTGTCGTCAAAGTGGCAAGAGTCCCTCTGAAGTATTTGAACACACTGTGTTGTATGTCACTGTGGAGCCGTGCATTATGTGTGCAGCTGCTCTCCGCCTGATGAGTATCCTTTGACTTCATGAGTTAATGTATCGTACATTCTATGCAGGACCTTAATTCTGTCTTATAAATCCCGCTGGTTGTATATGGCTGTCAGAATGAACGATTTGGTGGTTGTGGCTCTGTTCTAAATATTGCCTCTGCTGACCTACCAAACACTGGGAGACCATTTCAGGTAATACAAACTGCTTATGCTTTTTCTTTCTTTATGTTTATTCTCAACTTTCTCATTCCATCAGTGTATCCCTGGATATCGGGCTGAGGAAGCAGTGGAAATGTTAAAGACCTTCTACAAACAAGAAAATCCAAATGGTCAGTTTTCTGTTGTGGATAATGTCCTTCCCCATTTTCTTTTTCTTTTCTATTCTTTTCACAGCACCAAAATCGAAAGTTCGGAAAAAGGAATGTCAGAAATCTTGAACATGTTCTGATGAAAGAACCAAGTGACCCAAAGTGACCTGGACAAGATTCATAGACTGAAAGCTGTTGACATCGTTGAATCATATGTTTATATATTGTTTTTAATCTGCAGGAAAATGGTGTCTCTCATCATTTGCTCTGTTAAGGGAACAAATTAGCACTTTTTAGAAGTCTGACAATTGTAAACAGTTATTAGCTTTTCCAGAAGCTGATTCCCATTTTAAGATGGGGGAAAATTAAGGTTTGAGGTTTTAGAAATTAGCAAGTAGTGCATACCCTTCTAGCCACAAGTGCCCAGTCCAGGCAAGTGCTGACTTCTTAGAGAATGTGTGGCCAGACCCAGGGACCTGGAGTGTGTTTGGACTGCAGTTTGCCACCCTGAGAACACCTTCTCCAGGACTGGCATTTCAGAATCAGATTCTTCATTTTTTGCAGCTACGATGTTCTTCCAGGGCACTGGGGGCTGTGACTTCTCTCTAAATTGTATATAAGTTGTGTATATAGAGACCATAATTATATGGTCCTTAGAAAAGACTTTGCTTTTATAAAGCATTTAGAAAAAATGCATACTTTTAAAACAAGTGCTTGAGTTGTCACTTAAAAATTATAGCATATTGCTATAATAAAACCTTATTTATGTCTTATTTGAAGATGAATAGTCTTAAAAGATAAAGACATAAATGGGACAATTGTTATTGAGCAAAAAACCAAATTATCCCACCCTCATGGAGCTTATATTCTAGCAAGGGGAGATGGATATGATAGATTACACAGTTTATTGGAGGACAATAAGAGTTATGGCAAAAAGCAAAAGGAACACAGGGTAAAGGGGATAGGTGCCATTTGGTGGTGAGAATGCTGACTGAAAAATAGAATGATCAATTTAATCTGAAACAAATGGTTATTTCTTTTATAATCCATATAATAAATTTAAAATCTAAAATGTAAAATTTTGAACACAACACTGGAAAGGGTATCCACAGCAGGAAGTCCCCAGTTCACCTCCATGACTACAGGGCAGCTTTGCACAGCCCTCTGGGCGCACTGTGTGCCTCTGCCCAGAAGGGGGCCTCGCCGTTCCACCAGAAGCTCAGCTCCAGGCCCTGGAGGGGCTGCTGCTCCTCAGTTGCATTTCTTCAGTAGATTCATTTCCTTGATGCAAAGCATCTGTATTTGTTGGTTCTGTCATTTGAGCGATGTCTCTGACTTGTTTGTTTTGAATTACATTACAGGCTGGAATGTAATTGTGGTGAAAGTATTTTTATATTGCTGAGAGTAGCAGCTAATCACAGTTACATGCTTCAGAGGACTTATAATTGCTTGGTTTTGTGTGTGTGTGTGTGTGTGTGTGTGTGTGTGTGTGTGTTTAACTGCATTTGAAAAGTTTTATGGAGAATATGCATGATTTTAAATCTGTGATAATGTTACATGCACCTTCAATTTCATCCACTTTAAAAATTATCTTCTCATTGAATTTTAGTGCTTCTACTAGTTTGTTCCTTTTTGCAGTTGGTCGTAATTCATTTCTGGCTTCTTATGCTTTCCTGCAAGCAGATTTCATTGCATTTATTGTGTTCATATCATTTTCTTGGGGATTATTTGTAGGACAACCAACCTGGAGTTTTGCCTCTCTAGAGTACCACCCAGTAAGTCTGGCTGAGCATCTTATGTCCAGTAGGTTCTTGGTAAACATTTGCTAAATGAAATTACTGATTGAAATTTGGGGAAAAGTGAATAAGAAGACTATCTAGGACAAAAAGCCAAAGCCGAAAATAGTATATGAGCATTCTAGCCCAGAGACTGTCGCTACTAAAAGAATGAAGGAAATAATAAAGTGATAGACAGGGAAGGATAGAAAAGACTTAACAATATACATATGTTCCGTCTTTGCTGTTTTGGAGAATGATGGATAAGTAGTGTTTCCTGATTCTGAAGCATAGCTGAACAATTTAATTGTGGTTTACCATCTTTTTGGTTCCCTCTTCAGTAATTAACCTATCGAAAATCTGTCCTAAATGTTTGGACTGGGGCACAGTTCCCTCCATCGCTTTGGGAGAAAATCATTAATATGGCATACTGCAGATTGGAGGGCAGGACCACTGAGGGTGTCATAGACATTAGCTCTATGGAATTCTGCTAGCAATTTCCAAGTGACAGTGAGGAATTATGGATATATGTTGAGGTCATTCAGCTTCCTGAGTACCACATTCCCCAGCTACTTAGACACGGGTTAAAATATTAAGATGTCCTAGTTCAACAGCTTGAATTCCATTGATTGATACTGATAGTGCCTGTCCAAGACACCAGCTGAAAGACTTGTTTTGTGTACAAAATAGTTCTGAAAGTGGTGAGATACAAAAAGGTTTTAGAATCACTGCCCTGTTGAGAGAAATTAGGGGGAAATGATTACATTTAGAAGCTGCTAGAGTTATCCAGTGTTTGCTGGTCTTTGCAACAAACTGTGGAGAATGGGTGGTATGTAATGCTTTGGTAGGCTTCAATCACTGATAAAAGATCATGTTAAAATATCTTTGTGCTTTCTTGTTACTTGGCACAACCATCTCTTCCTGTGTTGTATTTGGAGTATCATGGAGAGAAAATAGATGGCCAAGAGCTTCAGTGTAGGCAAGAACTCTTAATTTTTCTTTAAACTTTTTACTGGGAAAAGTATATATATATAAAATACACACACACACACACACACACACACACACACACACACACACACAAACACAACACACCATGGCCCTTTACCCCGAAATGCTTCAGTATAGTTATTGACTTAAGTAAATTTAACATTGATATACTTGAATCTATCATTTGTATTACAGTTTTGTCAGCTGACCCAATAATGTCCTGTAAAGAAGTTCTCCCACTACCCTATAATCCCAGGTCCAGTCTAGGGTCCAGCATTACATTTACTTGTCTTGAATCCAGCTTTTTCTTTTTTTTTTTTTTTTTTGAGATAGGTCTCACTCTGTCGTCCAGTGGCATGATCACAGCTCACTGCAGCCTCAACCTGGCTCAAGCAATCCTTCCTCCTCAGCCTCCTGAGTAGCTGGGACCACAGACTCATGTCACCACACCTAATTTTTTTTTTTTTTTTTTTTTGTAGAGACAAGGTCTCACTATGTTGCCCAGGCTGGTCTTGAACTCCTAGGCTGAAGCAATCCTCCTTCCTTGGCCTCCCAAAGCACTGGGATTATAGACGTGAGCCACTGCACCGGTCTGCCTTTAGCTTCTTTTAGTCTAGAACATTTTCACTGGCTTTCTTTGTCTTTTATGACATTGACATTTTTAAATAATACAGTCATTTTGCCTCCTTTCTGTTTTCTTCTTCTTTTTTTAAATAATAGAATGGTCCTTGTTTTAAATTTATTTGATATTTTCTTGTGATTAGATTCAGGTGCTGGTTGATGTTAAGTTCCTCACAGGATATCACATCTGGAGGCACACAAAGGCCGTCACACCAAGGTGATGTCAATTTTGGTCATCTGGTCAAGGTGTTGTCCTATTCCTTCACTATATAGTTACCTTTTTTCTCTGTTGCAATGAATAAGCAGTCTGTGGGAAGAGGAGCTGTTACATTTTAAACAGAAAATGTATTTGACACTGATGGAAAGGAGAGGAGGAAAATTAATGACATAAATTTCAAAGCAACTATTAAATTATTTGATTGCATTCTTCCTCTTTTACTGTCTGCCAAAATTGATAAAAAAAATTTTTCTAATAAGAATGTTTTAAATAGTGATATCTTAATAAGCATCAAAATTAAGCCTGAGAAATAAATTCTTTCCTTCCTAATTTCCTCCTCAGCAAAAGTAATAATTATATAAATTTCATTATGCCTGATAAGATAGGGTTTTGGAAAATAGACCTAAGATGTTTCTGATACTGCAGATGACCTATGGTGATCCAATGGGATAAACACTCTAGGTAGGTTGTCATTTGGTCATAAAATATGAGTTATCTTGGGTTTCCATAGAGACATCTAGACTTAAAATGTTGTAAGCACTGCTACTTTCAAAATGTCAGTAAAAATAGCAAAAGCCAAAGCTCTTGAAAAAATTACTTAAATCTTTTTTAAAAGTAGTATAGCGCCTTGTTAAAAATCTGTGGTGATGCCAAAGCTTGTCTTTCCCAGTGGTCCTACGTGAACTGGCCTTATAGCCCCAGGGAAACCAGACACCAGGAATTGGTTTCTCTGCCTTTTGGCAAAGGAATAAGACTACATTGACTTCATCTATGAAGACAACTGCCAACTATTTCCTTTGTAAATTGCTAATTTTGTGTAGTGAGGAAAGGAGCGATGGGCGACGTGATTTTTATGGATTAGACTGGTGAGTTCTGCTGAAAGTTTGACATCTTTAGGATCTTACATTTTCTTCAAGTTGAGCTAATGAAAACAGGCTCGTGACTATTTATCACCTGATTTCTAAGTGGATATTGGGTTGAACACCACATATCCATGACTATTAAGGAGGCTTCATGGTGTAGTTTGACAAAGGCTCTCTCCTTGACCAAACTTCAGTCAGGCCCTAAGTCCTCTTTTTAACCAGGCCTCCACCTTGGCCCCCATTCTTGATGGGCCTATACAGCCCAGCTTTAGCAAGAATCCTGCTAAGCTAGTTTAGAGAGAATCCCACATCCCCAATATCTATGAAATTTCTCATCCCCTACTTTTGATGTGTAAGTCCTTGGCCTCCCTTCAACGAGAAGCCTGTTAAGTTCATTTTGCAAGAACTCTACTCTTGATATCTCCTCTTAGTAATTTCCTAATCACTGACCCCCTCACTCTGCCCATTAGTTATAAACCCCCACATGTTCTGGTTGTATTCAGAGCTGAGCCTGATCTCTTCCTCTTGTTGGGATAGTTTTAAAACCTGCGATAGTTTTAAAACCTATCACTGTAGTCCTGAATTAAGTCTTCCTTACCTTAACAAGTGTCAAAATAAATTTTTCTTTAACATGTTGAAGCATGAACTTGAGAATCTAGAGCAGGAGTCCACAAAGTATGGCCCATGGGCCATATCCAGCCCGCTGCCGGTTTCGGTACCACTCATGACTTAAAAATGGGTCTTACAATTCTGAGTGATTGAAAAAAAATCAAAAGAAGGATAATATTTAGTGACCCATGAACCTTATATGGCAATCAAATTTCAGTGTCCATAAATAAAGTTACATTGGATGACAGCCATGCCCATTTGTTTCTGTGTTGTCTGTGGCTGCTCGTGTGCTACAATGGCAGAGTTGAGCAGTGGTGACAAACCATGCGACTCACAAAGGCCTAAAATATTTAGCGTCTGGCCCTTCGAGAAAATGTTAGCTGCCCCTGGTCTAGAGTAGGTAAAAGGCTGAGATTGGAAGCTGCTTGTTCAAATTCTGTGATTGGAACCGAATGATGTGGCTCATTGTACAGCTCATGGTGAATTGCTTCAGTACCATGGTTTTGTTTTTTCCTTTTGAAAAGTTGGTCTATAAATGTAAAGGAAAAATCTAAGATACCAAAATATGTTTTCTGGCTTAGAATGTTTTATTTCCTTGTATACATTTTAAGAGAGTGGCAAGGAGAAAAGATAATGTATCATTTTATTTGGGTTTAGAATAAATAATACATTTTATTTATGATCATCATGTTTAAAATATTATTTTCTGTTACTGTC